AAGCATTACGAGATTTTTTTTAGATTTTTTTTTTAAAGCTCGTCGGCTATCATTAGTATTAGTTTTATATATGGGCCCAGGCAATTCTTCTTCCAGTGTGGCCCACGGAAGCCAAAAGATTGGACTCCCCTGTTCTAAGGTATTCCATTTGTCAGTTATCCAGCCTCCACTCCTAACCTGTTTGTTTAGCGACAAGGTCTCACTCTACTGCCTACGCTGGAGTGCAGTGGCGCGGATCAGAACTCACCGAGCCTCGAATTCCTCAAGATCCTCCATCCTCCGCCTCCCAAGTAGCCGGGACTACAGGCGCGCACCACCACGCCGGCTAATGTTTATAATTTTTGGAGAGACGGAGTCTCGTATATGCACGGACTGGTCTCCAACTCCTGGAATCCCTCCGCCTCGGCCTCCCAGAGCGCTGGGATTCCAGACGCCAGCCACGCGCACGACCAGCCACGCTTATTTGTACAGGATCTTACCTCCCGCCTCTCTGCGAGACCAGAAGCTCCTAAGAGACTGGCCCAGACTCATCTTTCGGTCCCTCATGCTGCTTAACGTGGCAGGTCGGGTGGCTCCGGGTGGCTCCCGTGCCTTATATTTCAGGGACTCCTCACCAGCCTGGGGTTGGCGTCGCCTAAAGTCAACGGGCAGGTGGGCAGTGGAGCCAGGATTCCGCGCTCTGCCCATGCCACGCGCGGCCTTCCCGGAGGCGGGGACCGTGGAGTGTGGAGGACCCCACTGGGCCTCCTGACGGGACTCTTCTCTCGCCTCAAGGCGCTTTCTTGATTTCTATCTAGTAAGAGTGAGAGGACACCCAAGCTACTCCCCACAGCTCATGGAAAGCTGGAGAAAAGCGGAAGAGCAGGTGCCTCCTCAAAGAAGGGATTCTGACAGCAGCCACTGCCCCGGAGAGCGAAACCCCACGCTCTCCCGGAAATGACGCACAGAGGCTCGGTTCCCGCCCCCTCGCTTCCGGGGCCGGGCTTGCTCGCGCGTGCGCACCAGAAGCCAGCAGTGGGGTTGCACACGCGCCTCTTCACGAGGTGGAAACAAGATGGAGGATTCGGCCTCGGCCTCGCTGTCTTCTGCAGCCGCTACTGGAACCTCCACCTCGACTCCAGCGGCCCCGACAGCACGGAAGCAGCTGGATAAAGAACAGGTGAGTGGTTCCTGGGGAGGGTGGCTTGGAAGTTTCACTTATTTGTCTAATTTCCACTTTGCAGGTTAGAAAGGCAGTGGACGCTCTCTTGACGCATTGCAAGTCCAGGAAAAACAATTATGGGTTGCTTTTGAATGAGAATGAAAGTTTATTTTTAATGGTGGTATTATGGAAAATTCCAAGTAAAGAACTGAGGGTCAGATTGTAAGTTGTGATTTTCTACCTTTGCTGTTTTTCTTTCCTCGGTTTCTTTTCACGTATTTTGTAGGACCTTGCCTCATAGTATTCGATCAGATTCAGAAGATATCTGTTTATTTACGAAGGATGAACCCAATTCAACTCCTGAAAAGACAGAACAGTTTTATAGAAAGCTTTTAAACAAGCATGGAATTAAAACCGTTTCTCAGGTAGGAAGCCTGGTTAATATTTTCAAGTTATTTTCTTGTTTTTATTCTTCTCTATACTTCCTAGATTATCTCCCTCCAAACTCTAAAGAAGGAATATAAATCCTATGAAGCCAAGCTCCGCCTTCTGAGCAGTTTTGATTTCTTCCTTACTGATGCCAGAATTAGGCGGCTCTTACCCTCACTCATTGGGAGACATTTCTATCAAAGAAAGAAGTAAGTTTCTTAGTAATGACTGGACTTTAGCAGTGTTCTGAATGCCTGTGTGTTTATTTTGTAGAGTTCCAGTATCTGTAAACCTTCTGTCCAAGAATTTATCAAGAGAGATCAATGACTGTATAGGTGGAACAGTCTTAAACATTTCTAAAAGTGGTTCTTGCAGGTAGGTAAAAGGCATTCATGTGTGCCTCTTTTAAAATCTTGTCTAATACTATATTAAATTTCAGTGCTATACGTATTGGTCACGTTGGAATGCAAATTGAGCACATCATTGAAAACATTGTTGCTGTCACCAAAGGACTTTCAGAAAAATTGCCAGAGGTACAGTATTACAGGTGCATCAATTGATTGTTTGTAGACGATGTTACTCTTTTCTTTGTTTCAGAAGTGGGAGAGCGTGAAACTCCTGTTTGTGAAAACTGAGAAATCGGCTGCACTTCCCATCTTTTCCTCGTTTGTCAGCAATTGGGATGAAGCCACCAAAAGATCTTTGCTTAATAAGAAGAAAAAAGTTAGTAGAATTTTAAATACTTACAGAATGAATGCTAAAATGTTTGTATGGTGTTTTTTGGTAGGAGGCAAGGAGAAAACGAAGAGAAAGAAATTTTGAAAAACAAAAGGAGAGGAAGAAGAAGAGGCAGCAGGCTAGGAAGACTGCATCAGTTCTTAGTAAAGATGATGTGGCACCTGAAAGTGGTGATACTACAGTGAAGAAACCTGAATCAAAGAAGGAACAGACCCCAGAGCATGGGAAGAAAAAACGTGGCAGAGGAAAAGCCCAAGTTAAAGCAACAAATGAATCCGAAGACGAAATCCCACAGCTGGTACCAATAGGAAAGAAGACTCCAGCTAATGAAAAAGTAGAGGTATTGTTTTAATATTTACTGTTCATAATGGATTCTATATTAAACTTACTTTTTTTTTTCTTAGATTCAAAAACATGCCACAGGAAAGAAGTCTCCAGCAAAGAGTCCTAATCCCAGCACACCTCGTGGGAAGAAAAGAAAGGCTTTGCCAGCATCTGAGACCCCAAAAGCTGCAGAGTCTGAGACCCCAGGGAAAAGCCCAGAGAAGAAGCCAAAAATCAAAGAAGAGGCAGTGAAGGAAAAAAGTCCTTCGCTGGGGAAAAAAGATGCGAGACAGACTCCAAAAAAGCCAGAGGCCAAGTTTTTCACCACTCCTAGTAAATCTGTGAGAAAAGCTTCCCACACCCCCAAAAAATGGCCCAAAAAACCCAAAGTACCCCAGTCGACCTAAAGTCAGTGATTCAACTGGAAGGAAACCTCAATGCTGCCTCCAGAGCTTTTTGGAAATACTCAGATCCTGGCCGCCTTTGTAACCTTCTCTAAACGTCAGGCCTGGACTTAAAAGATTTTTTAAAACCTCCATAAGTAGTCCAGGGGCGGTGGCTCACGCCTGTAATCCCAGCACTTTGGGAGGCCGAGGCAGGCGGATCACAAGGTCAACGAGATCGAGACCATCCTGGCCAACATGGTGAAACCCTGTCTGTACCAAAAATACAAAAATTAATTGGGCATGGTGGTGGACACCTGTAATCCCAGCTACTAGGGAGGCTGAGGCAGGAGAATTGCTTGAACCTGGGAGGCGGAGGTTGCAGTGAGCCACTGCACTCCAGCCTGATGACAGAGCAAGACTCAGTCTCAAAAATAAATAAAAATAATAAAACCTCCATAAGTAATCCTGACATATGTTCCTGGGTATAATCTGTTTCTAAATTGTCCTTCTGTGTATTTGCTAATGTAATAGAGGGAAAAATAGAGTGCTTCTCTGTGGTTGTTCAGCACTTTAGGTAGCCAAGGTGAGAGGATTGCTTGAGGCCAGGAGTTTGAGACTAGCCTGGGCAACTTGGTAAAACCCCATCTCTACAAAAGAAAAAAAAAAATTAGTGTGGCATGGTGGCATGCATCTGTGCTCCCAGCTCCTCACGAGGCTGAGGTGGAAGGATCAAGTGAGCGCAAGAGGTTGAGGCTCCAGTGAGCCACGATCACCCCACTGTGCTGTAGCCTGGGTGACAGTGTGAGATTCTGTCTCAGAAAAAACAAAGTATAACATTGCTTTGCTTCTGAGTATACTGTTGGCTTTCCAAATCAGTGGGTCTGACTTGAGGTCTGTGATGTGACCCTTTTCCTCACCTGCTCAACCATTATTCACATGGACTCCATCATATTCATTTGTAGTCATTCCCAGAGTGGCCCAGTGAGGGTCTCGCTGTATGAGAGTCGGCTACGGAATTTAGGAGAAACAGAAGTTTCTTGGCTTTCATGCTGAGCTTGTTGGTCTAAGCTTATGAGTCACTGGATTAGCATCCATATGGGAAGGGAAATTAACATGGAGTCATTTATACAGGGACTAAATTGAATCCTACCTACCGGAGGCAAGAACATGATTTATCTTCCATAAGCCTTATCCTCTTCCTCCTTATTCCTCAGTCCATATGGATTTGCTTATGTATGACAACTCCAAGGAATCTTGGAAGAGTAGATTGCTAACGTTTCCACAATTGTCAAGTATATTCTGAGGCAGTAAACACCTTTTTAGGTACGTGGCCTTTCACTGGTTGTGAATTGGTATGCATCCGTAGTAGTAAGTTCACAGATTCACTGCAGTGCAGGAATGTTCTTGCATGCCAAAGACTCAACTGCTTTCAAAGATAATGTGGGTGCTAGATGCAGTGGCTTACATCTGTAACCCTGTTAGGGTGACCAGACCCAACACCAGGTCGTGGGGGTGACAAAGTCCAGTGGAGTCAAAGGATTGAGAAAAAGACAGTTTGAGAGAGAAGTAGGACCAGCAGACCATCGGGATGGTGGAGGCTGTGAAGGCCGTGAGCTCTGGGAGCCCACACTATTTATTGGTAATCCAACAAAGAAACAGATGGTGAGAATGTGAAGGTCAGAAGGGCACCTTGCATTAAGCACATGATTTACAGCTGTGATGGTTTAGCATTTGCTCTGCTACTTGAGATGATGGAGAGCAGGTTCTTTTAACTCAAGTTACAGTCGATCCTGGGAGAGCAAGGAGCCAGCAAGTCTAGACATTCCAGAGCCACAGGCCCTGGATTTTATCCAAGCCACGAGGGATTTTATGCCCTGGGCTTAGATTATGGTGCGTCAGGGCAGCCTTCCACCCTTTAGCACAGAGCTTGGTGTTCCAAAGACCACAAGGGGTTTTAGACCCTTGACCCTGGACATATTCCAAGACTCTTTTACATTATGTCAGAATGCAAGCCCTGCCTCAGCTTCTCCCAACACTCAGCTTTTCGCAACATAATCCCAGCACTTTGGAACGCTGGGTGGATTGCTTGAACCCAGGAGTTCGAGACCATCCTGGGCAATATGGCAAAACCCCATCTTTACCAAAAATAAGCTGGGTGTGGTGGAACATGCCTGTGGTCCCAGCTTCTTGGGAGGCTGAGGTGGGAGGATTGCTTGAACCCGGGAGGTAGAGGCTGCAATGGGCCATGATCACGATCCTGCACTCCAGCCTGGGCAACAGAGAGAGACAGTCCCTGGCCCACTGCCCCCTTCCCTGGCCCAGTCTCAAAAAAAATGAGGCTGGGCGTGGTGGCTCACATCTGTAATCCCAGCCAAGGCTGGCAGATCACTTGAGGCCAGGAGTTCTGAGACCAGCCTGGCTTACATGGTGAAACCCCATCTCTACTAAAAATACAAAAACTAGCCAGGCATGGTGGGAGGCACCTGTAATCCCAGCTACTTGGGAGGCTGAAGCAGGAGAATCACTTTAACCCGGGAGGTGGAGGTTGCAGTGAGCTGAGATCACACCACTGCACTCCAGCCTGGGCGGCAGAGCAAAACTGAAAAAAAGAGAAAAAAAAAAACATCTAGCTCTCCCTGAAATTAGAGGAGTCTAGCCTGCTTTTGCTGTTTTTTTGGTAGCGAGAGTAGCGGGCAGTGGGGGAGATGGTCTTACTCTGTTCCCCAGGCTGGAGTGCACTAGTGTCATCACAGCTCCAGCCTCAATTTCCTGGGCTCAAGGCGATCTTCCCACCTCAGCCTCCCAAGTAGCTCAGACTACAGGGGCATGCCATCACAGCTGGCCAGTTTTTACGTCTTGCGTAGAGATGGGTTTTCCCTGTGTTCCCTAGGCTGGGCTCGAACTCCTGGGCTCAAGTCCTCCTGCCTCAGCCTCCCAAAATGTTCAGATTACAGGCATGAGGCAGCATGCCAATCCTGTTTTTGCATTTTAGTAACACAAATTGTAATGTTAACTTTTTAAATTATGAAAGCATCTAAAATATAAAATTATTTGTAACCCCACTGTCCTTTTGGGCTTCTATAAATGAATATACATCTAAAATGTGGGGGTTTAGCTTAATTGATTGTTTTCCATAGAAACTAGGTTTTATGGGAAGATGGTTGGATAGACTTGTTTCACTTAAAGGTCTGGTTTGTGTAGGACAAACCCACATATGTAATCGTGCCAGTCTGTTCTCTGCATGACATAATTTTCCAGCAATAGCTGTGTGGTTTTTGTAATCCTATCATCTAGTCAGTTCAAGATCTTGCAACACTGTGTGATTCTTTGCTCCGTAGTTCAGTCTTGTTGAACATGACACAGGTGTTTACTTTCCTGTTCTTGCATCTAGTTTCATTCTAATAATGTTCTCTGTTGAAAAAGCTGGCTTCAATTTATTGAGCAAGATGCTGGTGTTATCATCTAACATAAAACCTATCTTATAATAAAGTGTTGACACATGTAATGAGTACTGTACTGAAAAATGGTGGTATGTATATGGTTTGTACTGATTATGTATCGCTTTTATACCATCAAAAAGTTGAAAAATCATAAAGTTGAATCATCCTAAAATGGGTACATTCTGTACTATGTTTCCAAGGCTTCAGAAGTGTTGCATACACATTCCTAGCCAGCTGATAGTGCTAGGAGCCAACAGTAGTCTCCCCCGGGGGCCAAGAGGAGGGCGAAATCTCTACTATGGTATATGATGTTCTCGTGGGCCAAGTATGAGGGTGATATTTCATTGTTGGCACTGGGTTTCTGGAATCCATCCTCTTCACCAGGGAGATTTAATGAACCAAATGAGATCTGATGGGAGAAATTTGAGTGTAACGTTTTTGTTCTGAAGGAAGTAATTGAGTTTTAGTTCATTTGTTTTTTAGGAATCGTAATAATTAAAATTTCATTTTAAATGCCATGAATGTATTTAAGTCAATCCAACTGTATAAT